ACCAGACTAATTATGAGATAGTTGAGTGCACTCAGTCATATGTATGCTTTAAATAACATGTAGGTACATGCACATACATATACAGTATCACTATCTAGATTTTTCAAAAGATTGACTTGTAAGAACAAGTGACACACATTTAAAGTGTTAATAGTGCTTCTAGGTGGCATGTCTTGTCTTCTTTTTTTTTTTTCCTTAGTGGAAATTGCAAAATTTAGGCTAATTCTGTCACATTCAATATAAATCACACAGTTAAAAAGCCACTCTGTAGTTTTCCCAGTCTTTGCCCCATTTTGGCACATAATTGTTCGGGATAAATTTCTGTGGCGACACCATCATCTGCTCCAGCTTTCTCACCTGATCTTTGCTTCCCCAGCACACCACATCAACCCCAGTTCTTAATTCCCTTGACAAAACACACTTCATGATTGTATATGGCACTCTGACTGCTAAAGCTAAGCTCTAGTACAGTAGTTGAGTTATAGTTTTCTTGAAACTCAGTTGTGCTTTTTCAGATGTGTTTGTGCAGTAGTAATTGTTTTCCTAAGAAAAAGTTAGTTATTAAATATGAATGTGAAAATAATTATCTTTAGGAAAAACTAAGTTGAACCCCTTGAAAGACTTAAGCTGCTGATAAATTAGTTGCAGTCAGACCCTGTAAGATTAGGGGAAACCATGAAGAACTCTGTAGTTGGATTGATATGAAAGGGGTTCAGTTGGATTCCTCTTACACTTGAAAGAAACCCAAATTGTAAATCTGTGGTGACAATATACTGTGGGTTTAGGGTTTATAAGAAAGAATGGAAGCCTAGCCAGAGTATCTTGGTTCAAAGGTTTGCTGTACCTCAAGCACAGTTTCCTGTATATTTTTAAGGCAAATGTTTAAGGAATACATATATATGTACACACACACATGTACAGACACACACACATATATAAGGTATACATACTTTTTATTTATAATATATGTATATATTTAAAATCCTGTGCTTTAACTCAACCTTTTTTTTTTTTTTTTTTTTTGGATTCATCTGCCAACTAGGGTCTCCATCTGGTTTGGATTGGATTGAGATTGGATAACACCTTTCCACCTAATAGCAGCATTAAGAGCATTGACTGCCAAAAGCCATAGCTAACCTACTTTCTTTAGGATACATATTGTTTCTCCTCATTACCCTGTAATAAAATAAGATTTATCTTAAGCATGTCCTGAGAGAAGCCTAAAATGGAAATACACGGTACAGGCATCGTAAGCTGGGAGAGACCTGAAGGACCATTGGCAGCCCCCTGAATTGTAACTGAGGAAATGGCTCTGTCAGATTGAGATCTGCATTAGTGGCCTAGTTGTGGAGTGACGTAGGGAGTGAGTGTATGAGCAGAGCATGTGTGGTGTTCATTCCCATCCATCCATCACTCATCCTACATGAAGTTGCCTCTGGATTGGGACCTTGAACTCTACTAATTTTATGGTAGTGTAACTTGCAGAAGACTTACCAGGTAGGTGAGCTTGGTAGTATGTTTTGTTTTGTTTTGCATTTGGGACCATCTTCACATGTGTCAACTAAGAAGGATTTGCTGCTAACCTATACCTAAATCTCTGACACAAATCCTGGAAAAGCCTTAAATGATTGGCAGGTAGTGTTGAAAGGTGCTGTATCAGGGTTTTGTAAATCATGCCATCTAGATAGAATGCATTGTGTTGGAATGAAATTAAAACAACCATTTTAAAAAATGTAAATGACCTTGGGTAGAAAAACACGAGCATTAAGCTGTATTAGCAGGTGAAGATAAATCTCTCCCCCTTCATGTTTGAAATAATCTTTTACATTGTTTATGTGAATTTCTTTCTTTTTTTCGGGTACATTGATTATGTATCTTCCCCCACCCTCCACATTTAATCCCCTAAGGGATCGGTATTAATGAGTTTTATGCTTTGAATTTTAAAATTTTCTTGTCCTCAAAAGTGAGACTGGGGAAAAAGAGAAAAGACTTTAAACATTTTCTTTGAAAGCTTTTAGTTATCTCATATACCTATTCCTTTTGAAAATTTCTCTGTGGATAGCCGGCTTAGTTTCTTGCAAATGACTAATTTAAATGCCATAGAACATGTTTAGATTCACTGTCACATGGTTGTTCTTGCTACATTTCTTTTGCTCAGATTCATCTTCAGAAAGTGAGGGAGGGGGAAAGCATATTAAGCATATTATTCCTGCAATTAAGGCATAGATTGGCTACTTAATTTGTAGTTAGTAAAAAACTACTGTGATGGAACTCAAAATATTAATAAATTGAGAAAACCAGAATGCTTGTCTTTTGCTTTAGTGATGGGACTAAGGTTTACATGAATCTTTCTATGTCATGTAGTTTCAGCTAGTGCCTCTTGGCTCTGAAAGCTATGCATATGTAATTTCATTATTATTGATAACATAGTACCTCTCTAGAGAGTTCTAGTTACTGTATTTTTAAAATGCAAACATTTGAAAATGTAGATACAATTCTATTTTTTAAAATTAATAGGTCTGAACTGGGATCTTTGGTGATATTTCCATTTCAAAGTATTTATCAAATCAAGACATTAGTGGTAAAACAGTACTAGTACAAAGATGCTTAGGTATTGCTCTATATTTTTCAAAAGAATAACAAAGCAAGAACAACATCTTTTAGAAACGTGTCTAAAAAGGTGCCAATGTGACCAAAAAACCCATTTAATCACTGAGAATTTTAACAGAAATTTTTTAAAGTATTATATTGCAGGATCAATATTTAGTATATTGGACAATTCAGAAGATTTATTCAGGTTTGCTTGGGGATTGAGAACAAATACGTGTTTAAATCTGTATGTATAATTTAAAAATATTAGAGAAAATTTGAAAAATAGGGAAGAGTCAGCCATATTGTTTTAATTAAACAAAATGACTGCTTCTGTTTTAGCAGTGCTTCCACTTTGTTTTCTATGCGTTATCTTTTTGAAGCCACTGGTTAATGTATGTATAAAGCTTGCCAGCTTGTTTTTGATTAACAAAGTTCAGTCAGTGAATAATGTAAAATACTATTAACAGCATAACTGGAAAGTGACTTGAGCACATAAAAATCACCTTTAAGTCCAAAGTTAAATTCTTGTTTTTATGTTATTTATTGTTTTTATTTAGAGAAGAGATACGTGCCTCATCTTAGGAATTCTCATTTAATATCCTTCAAAGACTGGGCTTTAATGAACAAATTTGTCATGTGGCAGAAGTTACTGTAGTCTGATGAAAGGGAAGATGGCTGCAAAGAAGAGAAAACGGGTGGTGGGGGGCATTGAGGTATAATAATCTGTGGCTGTGGGATGGTTTTCGACAGACCAGTCATAGCCCAGACTCATGTTTCCAAACATACATTAACTGCAAACCCTGATCTCAGGTTTTATGTTTTTCCATCACTTTTTAGCTTTAATTTGTAGTAGATTGCTTGAGGAAAGACCCCTGTTGATTGGTTGTAATCATCTAAGATTTATGATGATTAGGAAGTCTAAATAAAAGTCTGTTAGATCCAATTTGGACATAAATTTTGAATGCCCAGTTTATTGGATTGCCTTGAAATTCTAATTGGTAATATGCAAATCGAGTTAGAGTCTTGACTATCAAAATCACCTTAGGACTAAATTAGACAGTTTGGAAGCTCCATTAACTCTTTCAGAGTACTGAACTACTATTTAGTCTACCCAAACAGTAATTTACTAAGTTTAGCATACCCAGACAGTAATTTGCAAAGTAATACTTTGAAGATGCTGGAAGGAGTTAATGAAGCTTCTGAAATATTGTGTTTTTTGGGAGAATCTGACTCAGCATTTGCAGTAGTTGGAGTTGAGAAAGGGCGTCTTTAAATTTTGGATGCCTAATTGGCAGGAATTGTTGCTAATGCTACAGTCTTTGATTTTTATCATACTCCTACGCTCTTCCTGTCATGTTGCAGACTCCTTTTACTAATCTATGTGAGTGCCCCCCAAGGTAAAGCCCCTGTGCACTTCCGTGGTGATGCCTTCTGACTGGTTCAGCCTGTCACCTTGACACACACACAGATGGTTTCTGGAGGCCGATTTAATTCCAGCTATCTTGTTCTTCACCTCTCGTGTCCATTTCTCTCCATCTTTTCTCCTGAGCTTTGGTCTAATTTGTCAACTCAGTGGGGACCAGTTGGCTGGCTGTTGCCTTGAACTTGTCTTCCTCTTTGAAATGGGTTTCTCCTCCTGAAGTCATCAGGTTTTGAATAGCACTTACCATAATTTTTTAGGTGAGGATAGTTTTCAGCGCTGGGTCAGTGGGAAAAACTCCAGTTCAACTCTGTTGCCTCCACAGTAGAGCATGGAGTTGAAGCTTCTTGGAGTTTTCCTCTTTCTCTTCCCCTGGTTGGCTGGAACCATTTCATCATTTCATACTTGGGTCACTACACTGGTCTTTTCATCGGCTTGCTGCCTCCAGTTTCCTCCTTCACTCTGCTGTGGGCAAGATGACACATCACTTTAATTATAACATTTCACCTCCTGAAGCATCTTCAGACACTCTGCTACTTTGAGGATAAAATCTAAATCCTTTTGCTGGGCATCAAGACCACTCACCATCTGAAAGGCCCATCTTTCCAGCTTCCTTTCCTACAGATTCCTCTACCACCCCTCCGAGGCCGGAGGAGGGGCACTCCCTCCCTTTGAGGTATTTTACACTTTTCTGTGCTCCTAGCAGGGCATCCCTTTTCCGTACCCACCCTATCTAGAACCACTCAATGAAAAAAGCCAGGCTCACAAAGACACATGCCACACGATTCCATTTGTATAAATTTCAATAAACAAAACGAACATAAGTGCTAGTAAGTGACAGTACCTGTGAGTGGTGGTTTCACAGGGTCCACGTACAAAACTTCGTCCAGCTGTACACAGCCCATTTGAGCCTTTGGCTGTGTGTAAATTAGACCTCAGTAAAACAGTGCCAATCGTGTAAGGCTGTGGTGAGGCTTAAATTATATAGTGTAGTATATAAAATGCTGAGGGCAAGGCCTGGCATGTGGGGGAAATCCCATCTCTTTTAGACAGAAGCAGTCGCTCTCATTCTGAATTGTATAGTAGATAAATTCTTCCCTGACAAGACTAACTCTGCAAACAGACCTTGGAAGCTTTTTTTTTTTTTCAGCGTGTTTTTCACTTGACTTTTATTGCCATGTTTTGTTCAGTTGGTATCTTTGGTTTAATGTGGATATACTTGTTTTTTTTTTTTCTTGTTTATAGTGTAAATTTTTGATCAATAGAAATAATGGCAGTAGGGTGTGTTGTAGAAAGCTCTTAATGGAATAAGCAATTCTCCCTTCCCCCAAAACATTGTACATATCAAAAAGAACTTTATCTTAAAAGTGTTTCATACAACAAACAAGATTTATTTTCCCAAGTCATCTAGTTACCAGAGAAGCATCCATAAATGGTACTTAGTAGGAAGACATATGACTAAGGAAGACTTTCTTAATTGAGCTGTGAAAATGAAATAATAAACCATTTTGCGAGATGGCAAACTTCAGTGTATATATTAATCACCTGGGGATCTTGTCAGTTCTGATTTAGTAGGTCTGGGCTGAAGCCCAAGGTCCTGCATTTGTAACCAGCTCCTAGTGATGCCAGTGCTGCTGGCCTCAGAACCACACTGGGAGTAGAGCAGAGCTGGGGGTGTATTCAGGTTCAGAGATGGGACATTAGGAAGGGCAAAACAAGAACTTAGCTCATAAAAACCACCCCACAAATTTGGGTGGGTAGTGACCTTGTGAACCACATATATGTAAATATTCCTGAAAGAATCTATTCAAGAAAGTATCAACTTGTGTTTTAAAGTTTTGATGTTGTGTGATTTTTTTTTTGTGCTAGTGGAAAAGACTGGTTGATTTCATTAGTTTGTTTTTGTTCATTCGTTTGTTTTTGTTCCCTCTTGCAAATAATATATCAGAAATGGTCATGAATTCAATCAGAATTTTAGGGAAAGAAATTTATTTGTGTGAATGCCCCTTCTTTAAAGAAACAGTAACAACATCAACAGAAAAGCCCCAAAAACTGAACTAAAAACTACCATCCTGCCCATTTGTTACTGTATTTAATGCATCATACTTGACAAAGTTGCTACCCTGTGCCATATTCCACCTGAAGAGCCAGTTTCGCCGGTGTTCTGTCTGCTCACTTAACCATGAGTAGATTTCCATTTCCCTCCTCTGAACTGGGGCCTCTTTCATTCGCTTGTTCCGTTTTGCCTATCACAGTCTTGACTTGGTAGAGGATTTTATTCCCTGTCAGTCTTCAACCTCTGTTAGCCTATGATTTGAAACTGAGAAAAGTCCAAGTTGGAAATTGAAAACGAGAGCCCGATTCTCTGAGGCTGGGAAAGCCTCTGAGGACTTGGCCCGAGCACCGCCCGCCACCATAACAGGTTAACAGGAAGAATGTGGCTCTGCCTGCCGGCTCCTGGGCACATTCCTTTCTGTTTGGGGACTGAAGTACTGGACACACACATTATTAAATTACTTAATGAAGATTTTGAAGCACACCTCTAATCCCTTTGAAAAGGCCCTTTGAGCTGGAGAAGGGTGTGTGGGCAGTGAGAGAGAGGCGCCTTCACCCTGGTGAACAGGGCCCCTTAGAAGCTCCCAGGGTGCGAGTCAGCAGCGTTCCAAGGCTGACCATTACTTTCTGCCCTGAATTGGCAGAAGAGACTTAGGGGAAAGTTCTTTCTAGGGCAGGACCCTTCACCGGGGGAAGATGTAGGGTTTAGGCTCCAACCTTGACTCAGCATTGCCATTTACCATTTTGGCACAGGACCTTGTTGAAGCCATGACTAAGGGCCTCCAGGTGGTGGGCTGTCCTTTACAGGTCCTGATCACAGTTAGGGATGCAGCTCGGACTGATAAAAAAGGGCCTTGGGCTCTGTCAGAAATGTGTGTAGTTGAATTACATAGGTGATTCTGATAATAAAGATGTTTTTGTGTTCCCACTACCCTCTTATTGGGAAGATGTCTGCCTTAGAAAATAAGAGAACAGGCTCCAAGGCTGGGTGACCAGGAACTCATCTCTGGCAACAAACTCCAATAGCCTTTGTCTTTATCTGTGGTAATAATAATTATAATAGTCCTAATACATTCTGGGGTTATGGTGGTGATTGATTGAGAATGTATAAGGAAAGACTAGATATTAAAGCATTAATCACGTGTAACTGTCTGTAAACAGCGGTTTTGTAGTTTTTTGCTTTTAGTAAATAGGCTCCCCCGTGTGATCAATACTAAACTGACAGCAAAAGAGCAGTCCATTCTTATTAGACCATGCTTGGGGAGATAAGTTGCTGCTGGCTCATGAAGGACACATTCTTCTTGATGTAGGGAGGTGGAATGAGGATTTAGGCGCTGTCTTCCTCCCCTTTGGGGTAGGGTACCTTGCTGTCTTTTGACAGAATGAGGATGAGAGGAGGTGGTAGGAAGGCGGGGGAGGATCAGTGATGAGATGGCACTGGGGACAGTGGAGAGAATGGTTGTGCATATGATTTACGGTCTTTCTTTTCAGTATACTACAGTGCTTAGATGTGTATGCAGAAATCAAGAGTTATCAGTGATGTTTGAAAATTAGATGTTGCTGGCATGGAACTTCCGTTTTCATTGAGAACAGAGCGTGCTTAGTGACGTGTATATTTAGTACAGTAAGACAGTTGCAGAAGGATGGCCCTGATGGTGACAGTGATAATCCTAACCCTAGATGCTCACTGGCTGGGCACAAGTACAGGATCTCACTGGAACCTCACTAGGTATCTGTTGTCCTCCTTTTATAGTTGAGAAAGAGAAAGCTTAAGTAATTTGCCCAAGATCATGTAACTAATAACTGGCAGGGATTTGAGTCAGGATCTCCAAAGCTACATCTCTTCCTAAAGCTAGTTTTAAAATTTCATTTCTCATATATGGAGTAGCCCACAAAGGCTGTATGCAAGGTAGTCTTCAGAAAGCTTACATCTTCACCAAGGCACATGAAACTGCAGAAAGAAGCAATGTTAGGCGTTCCTGATAATAATTATCTGCCTGGATGACAGCAGTCCTGCTTTATGGTCACAGACCCCAGCTTTCTGCCAGAACATGGCTCAGGACTCCTGAAAATCATCCCATTCGGGAGCAAGTGGGTTTAATTTCCTTTTCATGAAAGGAAAGATTAGCTTTCATGCAAACACTTGGTCCATTTGGCCATTTAATAAGAAGACTGAAGTCTCATGTTCCATAACTTTATCAGCCTAAAAGTCCCTTTGTTGTATCATAAACACATAGGCTGAAACCCCTGTCCTTCCAACTCAGAGCAAATTCTGTTGTATTAAATAACCATGCCATGTACTGAATGTTTTTACACTTATTTATTGGACTTGACTCCTACCTCCTTCCCGCAAAAAAAAAAAAAAAAAAAATTAGCTGACATTTCTACAGGGCCTACGACTAACCAGAGGGAAAGAGACTCACATGTCACTGTTTGTAGCCAGCAGTCCAAATTGTGAAATAAACATACTTTGAAATGTGGTCATAAAATACCTCCTGTATTTTATGGCCCACAGAGAAATGACAAATGTTTGAGGTGATATGCTCAGAAGAGCATAGAAGTGATCAGGGTGGGTCATTTTGTTAACCGTTCAAGGATGGAGATTCTGTGTTCAAGGAATCAGAGGAAATTGTGAATTTATTTGAATTTCTGTTACTGTTCACTTGATAATTTTATAGTTGTCTTAGTGGCCCTTCTAACAGAATATGCCCCTTTATGAAATATTACCACCCCTGCCCCGTTTTACCCTGATTTGATCATTATACACTGTATACATGTATCATAGTGTTACTCAGTACTCCATAATTATGTTTAATTATCATGTGTCAGTTTAGATAAAATTGTAGCATGGACCATTGACATCAGTATCACCAGGAAATCTCAGGCCCACCCCCAGACAATACTGAACGAGGATCTGCGTTTTGACAGGATAGATAGATCCCTGATGATCCCTTGTATGTTCAAGTATGAGAAGCACTGATTTTTATGGTACTCAGTCCCCCTCCAACTTACTGGTTAGGCTTATAGAATGGAGGCTTTATTCTTTACAAAGTGTGTCAAGCTCTTTTAAAGCTAGGCTTTAGAGAACAAAAGTCCAAGTGTACCTGTTTAGCATCAGGGCTGTTTTGCATTTCTAGCAAAGTCTGACTTATTAAACCTCCTAATCGCTCCATCTCAGTTTTTTCTGTTTACGTTGTATTTCATTTGCAATGTGAAGCTATTAGGATGTTCCTTTTGTGAGGGAAAAGGAGGGATAGATTCCATCTTAGTTCTCATAAAAGTATAAAAATCAAAACCAAATAAGCATATATAAAGTCTACTGTATGCTGGTGCGGTGGCTCATACCTATAATCTCAGCACTTTGGGAGGTCAAAGTAGGAGGGTCGCTTGAGCCCAGAAGTTTGAGACTAGTCTGGGCAACATAGTGAGACCTTGTCTCTAGAAAAAATAAAAGAAATTAGCTGGCTTGGTGGCTTGCACCTGTAGTCCTAGCTACTTGGGAGGCTGAGGCAAGAGGATAGCTTGAGCCTAGGAGTTGGAAGCTGCAAGTGAGCCATGATTGTACCACTGCATTCCAGCCTGGGTGTCAGAGCAAGACCCTGTCTCTAAAACAGAATCTCCTGTAGATGGCATGGAGGAGAGAAGCCCGTGTGTATTATCCAGAACCCTCGCTCCCTGACGCCTTCTCCCCTGCCTTCATCTTGTGCTCTTTATTGGAGAAAAGTGTGAGGTGAACGCACAGAAAGGTGCTCCCCACTGTGGCAGGTTGAACGTTTGTTTTTGTTAATTAATGTCCATGCATTCTGCTCTTTCAGTAACTAGATTTAGGTAACCTGGGCCTGTTTCCCATCACTTCCTGGCCTTGTGACTGGGCAAATAACTTTGTCTCCCTGGGCCTCAGTTTCCTTAACCCTGAAATGAAGGGGTTAGATTCCAGCGCTTTGCATTCTCTGGCCAGCTCTTGAGCACCTGCGACTCCTTCCTGCTCTTCAGTTCTTCCTCCATCCTGGCTGACTTTTGCTTGGCTCCCGCTGCCCCCATTGGCCCCCTTAAACTCCAGAAGAGCATAGAAGTGATCAGGTGGGTCTTTTTGTTCACTATCCATTAACTTTTCAAGGAGGGAGATGCTGTGTTCAAGGAGTCAGAGGTGAAATTGTGAGTTTATCTGATTTTCTGTTCACTTGATAATTATATAGTTGACTTGGAAGTGTTTCAAACTGAAGATATTCCTTAATGAAATATGACCTCCCCACTGCCCCATCTTTAGGGAATGGCATTCACCAAATCCTTTCAAATTCAGAGAAATTAGAAAACCTTGGATCATTTTAGTATTAAATTTAGTCTTAAAATTGTGGGTGGTTGTCAAATCAGACCTCGTCTAAGGGGACCTCATTAGGCAGTTCTCTATAATGGTGACAGGGTGGCTTAAAATGTCTTAACTAAATGCAAATTATCTCAGAGCCAAAAGTTGAGCACTTGAAAGCCAATGAAATATCTATTTAAGGAGCACAGAAGGATGTCAGAGAAGGATCCAAAGTCCTGATTTTTTTGTTACATTATATTGGGGTAGATTTACTGCAAGCCAGAGGATTCTTTACGTAATTAACTCCCATTTGAAAAAATAGCAAACAATAAAACTATTTTTTTTCCCTTTACCTTTGGTATAAATAGAACTAAGCCATAGGTTGGTATGTTTAGTAAGTAATAGGTATTAAGTAAGTAATATGTATTACTTACATTTTACCATAGTTGAAGTGTGAACTTGAAATATTTTTAAAGCACAGTCTACAGTGGTAAGAACTTTTCTTTGCTGCAGTTTTAGATTACCTAGGAAGAAGACAGTGACATCCTGGAATGATTGTAAATTGGTGCTTGAAACCCTGGAAGTGAACTGTTTTCCAGTGGCAGGATGATGTGAGGTTCAATACTTCTCCCCTTTGAGTCTTAGATTTTAAATAGTCTAATTCCAAAATATTTCCTTAGGCTGGACACGGTGGCTCATGCCTGTAATTCTAGCACTTTGTGAGGCCATTGTGGGCGGATCACTTGATCCCAGGAGTTCGAGACCAGCCTGGGCAACATAGGGAGACCCTGTCTCTATAAAAAAAACCAACAAAAATTAGCCAGGCGTGGTGACATGTGCCTATGGTCCCAGCTATTCGGGAGGCTGAGGTGGGGCCATCACCTGAGCCTGGGAGTTTGAGGCTGCAGTAAGCAATGATCACGCCACTGCACTCCAATGTGGGTGACAGAGTGAGACCCTGTCTCAGAAACAAAACAAAACAAAAAAGCCCCCAAAACAAAATGCTTCCCTTTATTCTTGAGGCATAGTTGATGTTTTAATGGTGTTATAAACATAATTATTATCTTATATAGGCTGTGAAGTGATTGCTTATTGGTTTGGTACTAGAAACCATATACCTTTAATTATGTTTGATCATGTGAGACCCAGAAATGCCTCCTGTACACGCCTTTACCATTTCTTGGGAAGACAATAGGGGCCTGCCATCACTGTGAAGCAATAAAGTGTAAAGGATTGGAAAATAGGGATTGGGATTATTGAAACTGGAAAAAGTGAGGGAGTAATTTAAATTCTGTTTTAGTTATTAAAAGTCTGGTTTCCTGACTGTGCTAAGTATTGCAGAAAGACAAAGTGTGAGACAAAATATTTAGATCTTCAGGAGCTTACATTCAAGACAAGGTTAACCTGATGCTGTAGTTCTGGTTGTGTTCCTCCAAGAGGCAGGAGAGGAGAATTGGAGATATTCAGAACATGTTTGGGAGGAATGTAGTAATCAGGGCACCCTTCTGGTTTAAGTTGTCTTTTCTGCTTCGCTGCTATTCAGAAAGTGAAAAGCTTTGTTCTGGAACTTTGAGATATAGATGGGTCTTTTGCTTTTAATAATTTAAGGTAACTCCTTCAAAGATATTGCAGGTCTAGTTCACAAAACAAATTGTACAGTGAGCTGAGAGCAACTTTCTCTGTCCTGAGTTTTGATGAAGTTGTTTTTTTTAAATCATGATCAGGATACAGGTCCTCAATTAGTTTGTCTGGAATTTAGTAAGCGGAGTGCTGGAGATTGGAGATCAGAGTAGCATGAAGATTGAATAAGATGGGGATTGCACATTCTGGTTTACCCAGTTTGGAAGAGTAATGCATAGGTAATATACAGGTTGTGTTGATGGGTGAGGATACAGATGTCACAGTTTGTGAGAATTCAAGTGTAGTGATTTATTTCATTTAATCTACTGGCAGAGCTCTAATTTACTTATGGAGCTGTAGAAACAAAAAATTTCTAATAGGGCTGAGTGCGGTGGCTCACGTCTGTAATCTCAGCACTTTGGGAGGTCAAGGCGGGTGGATCACTTGAGGCCCGGAACTCGAGACCAGCCTGACCAACATCATGAGACCCTGTCTCTACTAAGAATGCAAAAATTAGCCTGGCGTGGTGGCACACAGCTGTAAAAATATCTCAGCTACTCAGGAGGCTGAGGTATGAGAATTGCTTGGACCTGGGAGGTGGAGGTTGCAGTGAGCCAAGATCGAGCCACCTCACTCTAGCCTGGGCGATAGAGTGAGACTCTGTCTCAAAAAATATATATATTTTTAGTAGTTTTTGCTATAGTTTTATGAAAGTAACAAGACTAGTAAAATTATAAAACAATTGGCCTTTATGGTCTAAAGCGTTCTTATTTATAGCCACCCAGAATGTATCATCTGCTAGTCTCCACTCTGCTGTCTGTCCTTTCCATCATCCCTCTTGGGCGCCCTACCTGGCTGGCCTGCCCAGTAAGTATGGCACCAGGTTTCCTGTTCTGGGCCTCTGGCTGCTTTGTACTTCTCCATTCCTGGAGGTCTCTGGACCTTCAGCTGCTCAAAATTCAATTGCACCAACTTTGACTGAAGTGCACTGCTGATGATCCTTCTCTTTGTGAGCCTTGCCTCTTCCCTATGAGCTACTTTCTGCCTAGACCTCCTCATGGTGCCGTGTCCAGAACGTGGGAGCCACCCGGCTAGGAAACTCAACACTGCTGCCCTCCTAGCAGTAGCAGCAAGCTACAGCTTGCCCCCTTTCAAGGTGTTTGACCCTGTTGGATTTCTCATTGCTCCCCTTCTTGCTTTGTATTTTTTTTGGCAGGAAGAGTCTCTTTTATTTCTGAGCTGATTTGCAGATCAGAAACGATGGACCTCTGTTGAACTCTGAAGCAGTCCTCCCTCTCCACTTGGGACTGCTAGTCCTCTTGCCTTTGGTATAAAGGGGTCCTCCATCTGTCCCCAGGCCCCATCCTCCGAGAGGCCTTCCAGAACCTGAGCATTGTGTTTTTCTTTTTCAATACTTTAGTACCTTAGAAACCAGAAAGTGATAAATGAGGAGAGTAGGTATGAAGTAGAAGAGGATTTTGATGGCCAGCTCGTAAAGTGTAGCGTTAAGTGAAACATTGTGATGTGAACAATTTGGTATTTTTGAAAGTCCTAATGCTACTTGTACCAGGTGAAATGTTTAAATCTCTCTCAAGCCCCTAGCATTTTGATATTCTTAAAAAAGAAAAAAAAAGCCACACAGAAGGCATTAGTCCAGCGTGGTATGTTATTGAAACTGGAACGATATTGCAGCATATCTCCACATCTCCCGTTGACGGCAAAGCTGAGCCAGTGAAACAGGTGTGAGCCTTTGAGACTGCTGGGATAACCCATGCTGTGGAGATGGAAAACTAAACTTTTGAGTGAGTTTTCTGGTTTATTGGGATTCATCCTTGGTATATCAGCAGTTGTGGTTTCAAGGTTCCATATTTTAGTTCTTGTTCCACTTGATGGAACACTTGACATCTATCCTCTTCTGTAACTCCGCAAGAGGGGCATTTGGTTAATGGTCATTTTGGAAAGAAAGCTATTTTGGGGACAGTAATTGCCTGGAGTCTTTATGTAAGAAGAGACCGAAGAGTCTTAGCAAGGAGAAGGTTTCTGTTTGCGGCATTTGGCCCATAGTATAGTACACATTCCTGTTGTGTTGTTTTGTTTGCATCATTGGGCTTAGATGTTATTAGATATTACTAGTCTAATCCAATTCCTTGTTCTTGGAGAATAGGTTTCTTGTTTATCTGAATGGCTTTTCTTTGCGTCACTATGCCAGAATAGTCATTCTTGGACAGAAATGATGGTTTTAAAATCTCTCTTACATTTTAAGACCTGCTCTAGGGGTTGTAAAATAGTACTGCTGTTATTGGGAGGAGTTGGGTAGGGGCCACAGCAGCAGGGAGAGAGAGGCTCCCATCGTACAAACTTGCAGACTTTTATTAAAACGTATTTATTGATTGCAAATTATGTCAACAGAGTGAGGCTTTGGTAACTCTTCAAGTTACTAGTGTTTCCTTCTTTGCATAGTTGTTTCCCATCACCCTTTAAACATCTGCTGCTTCTGGTCTTGTCCAGTCATGCTTGAGTGATCAGCCCCAGAAGTCTGACAGCTCTTCCTGTCTTGACTCAGGACAGTCCAGGACAGCTGAGCTCCCTGCACTGAAACAATGGGACTCCTGAAAACTGCTCTGCTGTTGACATGAGAAGCACATTTCCTCTTTCTTAACTTCCAGAAAGTTACTGTGGTGGCTTTGAAATTTGTTCTGAAACAATAAGCTCAAAGGATTCTGTTAATCTATTCTGATTAATTTAGGAGGCAGCAGCATTCATTATTTGACTTATGTTAGTGGTTAATTAACCAAAGTAGAACATGTTCACTTTTTATAAATTAAATGCTGATAGAGTAACAAAGACGAAATATTTTACAACACAGATCCTTGAATTTGACTCTGAAATATTCTGTTATTTTGCAGCAGTTTCCGGTTTTAGTGACACTTACATACTGTTTCTATTATTAGCAAGTTTTGAATTTAAGTAACTTGAAATGGATATGAAAGTTGTTTCTATAAATAATACAGACTGTACTCATGTGAGAGTTTTTTTTCTTTAATTTCATTGTTGGCCTTGATTGGGGAGAAGATTTATATTTTATGCCAGTCTTTTCTTGTTTAGAATTGGCAAGAATTGGATTGAGTTGTATTAAACTGTTTATGTGAATAGATAGTTACTTTTGAGATGTCTTTGAATGTAGAATATTCTTGCAGCCATTTCTTGATGGTCTGCCTTGACTGTCTTATGGACAGTTGGCATCAGTGACACTTTCATTTATTTACTTATTTATTTTTTTTTAGACAGAGTCTCGCTCTGTCGCCCAGGCTGGAATGCAGTCGTTCGATCTCAGGCTCACTGCAACCTCTGCCTGCTGGATTCAAGTGATTCTTGTGCCTCAGCCTCCAAAGTAGCCGGGATTACAGGCATGCACCACTATGCCTGGCTAATTTTTGCATTTTTAATAGAGATGGGGTTTTACCATGTTGGCCAGGCTGGTCTTGAACTCCTGACTTCCAGCAATCTGCCCACCTCGGCCTCCCAAAGTGCTGGGATTACAGGAGTGAGTCATCACTCCTGGTCAATCAGTGACACTTTTAAATCACTTGTGTCCTTGACTCTTTTTATGTTGTCTTTATGAGGGACAGGCCCTTTATTCTACCAAGGAGACCTCCATAGTTGCTCATTCTGAATTCTTTCAGGAAGATTTGGTTGAGGGTTGTTCATTAGGCTGGGGCCTCTGCCGGGGTGGGTTGAGATTAGATGGATAACAGGAAAATAATCATAGTGCTTCCCAGCCCCTGTAAGTGAGGGGTCTTCTTAGGATAACTTTTTGGCTTGGAGTAAATGTCCCCCCCAAAATCTTAAACTCAGTTTAAGGGTGAAAACTTAAATATAATTTGTTCCTGGACTTTGGGATTCTGTGAACATTTGTTTGCTTCTGTTAGTGATGGTTATGGAGGGTTTAACCGCCCACATTTTCACTACCTTTTTAGCCCAATAAATGGAAAAAGAAAAGGTAGGCAGGGAATTTTGTTCCACTTAAAACATCAGTTGGCCTGTTCGGATTCAGGTGACTCAAGGTTTGGTAATGAAGCTAGAGAAGTCTTGTGCAGATACACTCAAACTTCCTGACTGTGCAGTTCAGGGAATTGTAAGTAGAGCCTGAGCAAGGAACACCTTGATTGTTGGAGAGGAAAGGTGGAAGATGAGCACTCCCTAATCCTCCTCTACTCAGTTTCTTTAGGGTTAAATGGGCATTTATTTAAATGTAGGATTCTGCTTGCCTGAACTCCCAAGGTTCTGTTAATTGAATTGAATCCTTTCTATCCTGGGCTTCCTCCCGCACCATAGCAGATGTGAGGATATGGAGCATAATGCAGTAGTGCTCTGTACTCTGTGTTATGCAATTTGAAAAGTGCCGTTCTAGCCCGAAAATGTTAGTGCATTGACTCTCTTTCACATGAAAGGCCTTAAAGTTTACCCCTGGAAGTCAACCTAGGGTGGCACAGAGGCAGAGACCCATTACCACCATCAACCCTCTGGCCCTTTTAAAAGGTGGGGAGAGGCTACTGTGAACACTGAAGACAGCACTTTAGTTGGATGGACTTCATAATTAATGTCTCATTAAGTGAAGACTTCCGTTTCATTTGGCTTTCCAGACCATTCGGTAGAAATGCAGAGGAATGGAGGGAGAACAGTGCATCTCAGTTGGCAGGCAGGAAGAGCAGATGTGGAAGAAGCAACAAAGATTTTCTCCAAGCACTTGAGCCGTGCTTTAGGTATAGATGGACTGTCTTTGGGGCCATCCTAGTAATCAACATGGTTAATGGCAGCTTCTCTCTCTGTCCTTGAGTCTTTTAGCAAAAATAAGTTTTTATTTGACTCCTCAAGCAAGGGTACCCAGCCTTGGAGAGGAGATGAAATTAAGATAAATCTTTATTTTTTCTTATTTGTATTTGAAGGGGAAGTTTAAAACTAGTCATGTAAATAGCTGTTTGGCTTATCTGGACTTTCCAGTCATTTTTGTTTTCCTTCCTTTCACGGATAATCAATCTTTCACTATCTGTTCGTATTTGCTTCTTATTGTGGTCTCCTGCTCCGCCCTGCCCACTCCCACTTTTTTTTTTTTTTTTTTTACTTTGTTCTGAGCCCTTCTCAGGCAGAGGAGGTCAGGCAGGTACACGTGCCTTTGGGAAGAAGGTGGTGGAAAAATATGGAATAATGAGCCCTTCTGACTTTGGATTCAGCAATTTAACATTGGTGCAGTAGGTGGAGTTATTCTTGGAGTCCCAGTTTGAAGATTGCTGTGCAGAAACCCATCTGTGCTGCTGGTTGCCAACATTTCTGGTACAAATATTGTCATTTGCTCTTGAGGCAATCTGCTATTTCAGTCCTAGATGCAGTTTTGTAATATGCTGGGTAAAATAGCAGACAAAAAATATCTTAAGTGGTGGTATAATCTTCAGTTTAAAAACACTTTAGCAATGTTTCCAGTAGAGGATTGTTCAACGTGTCTCCTTTCCTTGGCTGTAAACATAATCTAAATTCATTTTTCCTCGTTTGCCTGAGCCACGGTTCCCTTGTGCTGACTTTGCATGTCAGTAACTTCCGTACCCATCAGAGAGGAAAGACAGAGGGGCAGTCTTGTGCAGGTAAAAGGTTTAAGTAGTAACATTTCCTTAAGATTGCACCCTGTAGAGGTTTAGCATTCCATGATCATTCTGTTGATAAGCAAATGAGAAATGAGTAACTTGCTCAAAAGTTACTTGGTTACAAAAATTGTCAAAACTGATACTACACACTATTTCCCATTTGGTACCTTTTATCCCTACACACTATTTCCCATTTGGTGCCTTTTATTCCAGACTGCAAGAGTCATATCTTCTGTGCAGGCTGCTGAACAGCTTCACAAGGGGGTGCCTCTGTTGCCTGTGAGGAGTAGGTGTTCTTGATGGGATTGGGGTCTCCCTGGAAACCCGGGGATGGGACTGTGCCACCATTTTATTGGGCTTTTGTTATTAAGCCCTTCTTAGAGAGAGAAAGCATATCCTGTAGGAAGTAGTATGTTTCCTTCTGTTTCTGTGGCTTTCTCAGTTTCTTCCCATCTTGATGCATAGTGAGAAATCCATTTTACAGTATGACTCAGTGCACATATGCACACAATGATAGAAGAGTTTTACAAAATAGTACTGTGCTTAGCCATTTATGTAAGACTGTTTTGTTATTATTTACAGAAATGCTAGCCACAATCCTCTCAATTGGTTTCACTATTTTATGGATTGTGATCCAGAGTTTTAGCCTGAGGGCTTTCCCACATTCTTTCAAGACCTTTGTGTCATGGCAGCAGCCTTGAAGTTAGGGGAAACAGGTAGATGAATCCATATATGGAGAATTGGCCATATATGGGAAATGAGGAGGGAGTTCACAGGTCAGTCACTTGAACACACAATGATTTGGGCTGAGCCAGTTTTTAAGTAGCCCCTCTCTGGATTGGTCTCAAACATGGAACTAGTTAAACTTACGTACTAAATCAAACAGACCCAAAAGACACCGTTTGTTTTTTAAGTCTTGCTGGCACAGACTAGCTAGGATAGGGTTTTTCATCCATCTGGACATCTTGTCGTTTAGCTTTTGTATACAACCCTTGAAAATGGGCAGCTGCTGGGTCCACTTTCCTGGATGAGGTTTCTTGCTTCTTTCTTTTGAGATTAACCTGAGTAGGGCTCACCTGAATCAATTATTTCCGCAGAAGCTTTCATCTCATGAAAGCGCATTCCACTTTTCATGTCTTCAGGGCAAATACGAATTGCACTTCCACCCTGAAGTCAGAACTGTAAAGGAATTTTAGGTGTTATCAATGTTTGATAAGAAGTGATTACCCTTTCTCTGCAGAGCTGGAACAGCTGAAGCTGGTGTGATCTGGCTGGGAGAAGGCTGTGCTCTGGAATAGTGTCCTTTCCACTGAGTCCCTGACTTGCCTGTTGGCATATGGAGCAGTAATCTTTTCAAAACTCCATTGTGAAGTTGGCTGTGTGTGTGTGTGTGTGTGTGTGTGTGTGCGCGCGCGCAGAGGAAATACTTACATACTAAAGGGGAAAGCGGGGGAGGAAAATTCCAGGAAATTGCAAGGTGAGGTTGACATTCCTTATTCTCTTAACTCTTGCTTCTGTTTTTCTTTCTGAAAAACAATGATGACTTAAAATTTGATCCCAGAACCAACTGGCTTTTTATCCGTAAGATTACAGTTGTGTTTTTTAGACATCCTTTCATAAATATCTAATGAATTGCCTTTTATTATTTGGTGTTAATGACCAAAAGTACCACTAACATAGTGTTTCTCATACTTGCCTGTCATATAAGATACTTGTTAAGAATATTCTGGGACTTCATCTTCCTCTTGTTAAATCAGAATCTACCTGGAATAACATAGTTACCTTATTTTCTTAGAATAGTAGAACTGAAAAGAATCTTACACATGAAAGTAGTTCAGGTGTTCCCAAACCTGGCTCCAGTACCATGACTGCTTTAATAGATTGCCAAGCTGCGCTTCATACCTAGTGAATCATAACATCCGAAGCTTCCTAGAAGAGTCGGACCATTAGACTGGAGGGATAACTACTCGCTTATTCGGTTGCCTTCAGGAAAGGGGAATTTATGTGCTTGGTTATTGGGCTGATTAATAGCAGGACAAGAAATCTTATTGTCTCTGTAGATTCATCCAAATAATATCCAAATATATATATAATGTTTGTTTGAGATGGGGTCTCACTTTGCCCCCCTGGCTGGAGTGCAGTGGCACAATCACAGCTCACTGCAGCCTCAACCTACCCGGGCTCAGGTGATCCTCCTACCTCAGCCTCCTGAATAGCTAGGACTATAGACACGTGCCACTGCATCTGGCTTTTTTTTTTTTTTTTTTTTTTTTTTTTTTTTGCATTTTTTGTGGAGATAGAATTTCTCCATGTTGCCCAGGCTGGTCTTGAACTCCTGGGCTCAAGCCATATGCCTACCTTGACCTCCCAAAGTGCTAGGATTACAGGTGTGAGCCACCATGCCCAGCCCCAAATAATATTTACATTTCAGGTACTGACTAGGTAGGTGAGTGGGGGCAGTTTTGAGATGGGTGAGCAAGGTCTCTCTGCCTTGGAGGTATATGTGGATTGTTATTCAGCCTTTCTCAAGGGATGAGTTTTAGAGAGTGGAATTAGACTCACTTGAGGAGCTTTTTATTAAAAAAAATTCTAATACCCATATAAGACTGCAAACTTAACTGATAAATGTTTGTTCTCACTGCTCCACCAACCTGCCATTCCCCATCTGTCTCCCCCTCTTCAGGGTTCCCTATCCCTGAGACAAAACAATATTGAGATTAGGCCATTAAAACCCCCACAATGGCTTCTACATGTTCAAATAAAAGGAAGAGTCACACCATCTGATCTCACTCACTGTAAATCAAAGGCTAGAAATGATTCAGCTTAGTGAGGAAGGCATGTATAAAGCCCAGATTGTCCAAAAGCTAGGCCTCTTATGCCAGTCAGCCAAGTTGTGAATGCAAAGGGAAAGTTCTTGAAGGAAATTAAAAATGCCATTCCAGTGAACACAAATTATAAGAAAGCAAAACAGCCTTATTGCTGATCTGGAGAAAGTTTTAGTGGTTTGTATAGAAGATCAAAACAGTCACAACATTCCTTTAAGCCAAAGCCATGTTCAGAGCAAGGCCGTAACTCTTAAATTCTGTGAAGGTTGAGGGAGGTGAGGAAGCTGCAGAAGAAAAGTTTGAAACTAGCAGAGGTTGTTGGTTCATGAGGTGTAAGGAAAGAAGCCATCTCCATAACATGAAAGTACAAAGTGAAGGAGCAGCAAGTTATCCAGAAGATGTAGATAAGACCATTGATGAAGGTGGCCACACTAAACAACAGATTTTCAATGTAGATGAAGTGGCATTCTATTGGAAGAAGATGCCATCTAGGACTTTCATAGCTAGAGAGGAGAAGTTAATGCCAAGCTTCAAAGAACAGGTTGTGATTCTCTTATTAGGGGGGTAATGCAGCTGGTGGCTTGAAGTTGAAGCCAATGCTCATGGACCATTCAGAAAATTCTAGTGCCCTTAAGAAGTATGCTAAATCAACTCTATCTGTGCTCTGTAAATGGAACAACAAAGCCTGAGCGACAGCACATCTGTTTACAGCATGGCTTACTGAATATTTTAAGCCCACAGTTGAGACCTACTGCTCAGGATGAAAGATTCAAAATATTAAACTGCTCAATGATAATGTACCTCCTCACACAAGAGCTTTGATGGAGATGTACAAGCAGATTAGTGGTGTTTTCTTGTCTGCTAACACAACATCTGTTCTGCAGCCCATGGGTCAAGAAATAATTTTGACTTTCAAGTCTTATTATTTAAGAAATATATTTTATTAAGGCCCAAGTTGCCATAGTGATTCCTCTGATGGATCTGGGCAAAGTAAAATTAAAAATCTTCAAGAAAGGATTTAGCATTGTAGATGCCATTAAGAAATTTGTGGTTCATGGGAGGAGGTCATAATAGCAATATTAATAGAAATTTGGAAGAAGCTGATTCCAGTCTTCATGGATGACCTGGGAGGGGTTCAAGATTTCAGAAGAGGAAGTAGATGCAGATGTGGTGAAAACATCAAAAGAACTAGAATTAGAAGTGGAGCCTGAAGATGTGATTGAATTGCAGCAATCTCATGATAAAACTTGAACTCATGAGGACTTGCTTCTTACGGATGAGCAAAGAGAGTGGTTTCTTGAGATGGAATCTACTTCTGGTGAAGATGCTGTGAATGAACATGGTTGAAATGACAGTAAAGGCTTTAGAATATTACATAAAGCGGTGGCAGGGTTTGAGAGGATTGACTCTAATTTTGAAAGAAGTTCTGCTGTGAGTAAAATGCTATCAAACAGCATCACATGCTACAGAGAAATTTTTCGTGAAAGAAAGAGTCAATCAATCAGGCAAATTTAATTGTGTTGTTTTAAGAAATTACCAAAGCGATCCCAGCTTTTAGCTACCACCACCCTGATCAGACTGCAGTAATTAACATTGAGGCAAAGGCCCTCCAGCAACCGATCACAACTCGTTGAAGGCTCAGATGATTATTAGCATATTTTAACAATAAAAGTTTTTAATTAAGATGTGTACATTATTTTTTTAAAATATGGCTATTGCACACTTAATAGGCTACAATATAATGCATACCTTTTATGCACAGGGAAACAAAAATTTGTTTTTACTTTATTGTGATATTTGCTTTATTGTGGTATTCTGGAAGTGAACTTGAGGTATCTCTAAGGTAGGCCTGTATTTCATACATGAAGAAAGGCATAGAGACCAATATAATTAGTACCCATATTCTACCTCTCTGTTTTAGCTATAAATATAATTCTTCCCCTCCTTGTCCCAGAGGTAGCCACTAATTCCAGAGTTTGTGTGTTGAAGGGCACCTTTCCTGCCAGAAGCCCGTACCCTGGCTGTGCTGATAGATGGGGTCCACAAATTCTTTGTAGGATCCCCTTTTTAAAAAAAGCTTTACATAAATGTTATCATTTAAGGTAAACACCATTCTGTAACTTGATTTTCTTTAATAAAAGTCAGCATGATATTTTTGAGATGTATTGTTCTTACATGACCAGATATGGCCCCATACTTAATAGTTAAATCAGGAAATTGAAGCCAGACAGCTTGAAAACCTTCTTAATGGAAAAAAATGCAAGAAGTGGGTGGGATAGAGTTTCTGTTGAATTTTTGTATAGAACATTGTCATTTGTGGGAAACTAGTTGATTTGAATTCTGTGTTATTTTGAATAGCCTAATAACAGCTTAATGAGGATTAATTGCATGTTGTATGGAAAGTTAATTGTTTTAATTTACTATGGGTGTAGTTACTGCAGTTTGGTTCAAACAGGTGAAAGTTAAGATTTGTAGCATAAAACAGGAAGCAGATGGGGGCTAATTAAAGTTCTGTTGATGATAAAAGGATGACTGATCAAGGAGCGAGCAGCTGGTTTCTCAATTTAAACACAATTTGTACTATTGTATGAAGACAGCCCTCTGCAAGTTCTCATGAGTATCTTTCAAAGGTGAAGGCATGTGTTCCAGCAACAAGTGTGAAGGCTGTTGTGGCCCTGTTTGTGCTCGCTCCCCTTTTTTGCCTTCAAGCAGTGTCACTTCAGGTTTTTCCAAAAAAGGGGGTTAAGGGATCACAAAACCTGGCCAGATTTTCAGTGATGCTCTCTGGACACCTGTTGTGTCCCAGAAAAGTCTAAAGCTCTTTCTGTCTCCAAGAAAAGTGCCCAAGCATTTCATTTCCTTTTGTAGTTTTTCTTACTTATCTCAACTCCGTCTCTTGGCAGGCTTTCCAATGTTGTTGCCCTGACCATAACCCAAGAAGGCCCACATCTAGCTAGCGGAAGCGCCGGGTATTTAAGTGTGTAGGCGAAGGCTAAGCAGTGCTGTAGATACTTTCCTGGAGCCTCACCTTGTTCTTCAGGGTCTTTGAGCTTCTGGCCATGAGATGTTAGGGACTTGAACTTATTTTGCTTGATTGTGTCCTGGATGACTTTCACCTTCAAATGACAGCATCTTTTGTTGCTACTGCTAATAGTGATTGCGTAAACATTGAGGACAAGTGTCCTCTATGTGTTTTGCTTAAGGAACATGCCAGCACTGGGTTTTCTTTGAATGTGTGCAGGGAGGTGACATGAGGTCAGATGAGGTGTGCCTTGCTTGGAGCCAGGGGCTAGACATTTGCTTGAGATTTTGTGCCCATAATATCTAATATTTATAAGTGCTTTGTAGGATTATCTCATTTTAGTCCTTACAAAAATGCTTTGGAATGGAAGTTGTTTATCCCCATTTTGTAGATGAGGAGATTGAAGCCTGGAGAGGTAAAGTGACTCAGCCAAGGTCTCACATTTGCTAAGTGCCAGTACTGGATGTAGATTCCAGGTTTGTGTGACAGCAAGCCCACGCTCCTCAGCCACTAGTTTTGTGTAAAATTGTTGTTCTCTTTCCCCGTCTCCTGCTTAAGGAAAGATATATTGTTTCCTGGAAAAACAAAAATGTTAGCATATAGTTTGCAAACTACAACTTATTATTTGGTTATGCAGGTGTGTGTGTGTTGTATAAACATTATATATATTTCACTTGGATATATTCCACTTGATAGGAACTGCTTTGTTTTTGAATGAATATATGAGAAAGGAAAATGCCTGGGTTTTTGTTTGTTACCCCAATGTAGCAACATTATGAAAGGTAAAATGCTCTTTCTTTAACAGCAGCAGCAAAAAAGACAACATGCAAAGGTAATCTACAAAGTAAAAAGCCCCATTATATTCACCACCTGGAAGCAACATTATTGTATTCATCAAAATTGTCTTGTAAAAGAAGTAATTGACCATACAGAGCTCGTATAATTGGTAATAAAGAGCACCCTGTATTTTAGTTGCAAATAGTGTGCAATAGGTTTCAGGGGTGTCATGATTGATGTTCACTGTCAGGTGTTGTAAATAAACTTTCCAATCCCAGATGGTGTTTTTGCCTAGTTAGGTTCTACACTGATCCCACCACATATTACACTAATGGGGAAACCTTGTGTACAGGTTCCTCATCTTCCAAGCTCTATTGTGGTGACCCTAGAAACTGCCTATGTGCTCACATCATGGCTCCTAACAGCATGAGGAGGAGTGTCACAGCCAAGGCTAGAGTGTTTTCCTGGCCTGGGAGAAGTCTTAGGATTGTACCGCCCCCGCCCCCTTTTTTTTTCATTCTGCTGCCTTCTCAGCAGTCAACTTCAGAATCACTCTTCTCCTGTCTTCTTTCCCCCTTCTTTGCTTGTTCCTTCCTATACCTTGCTTGTCTTTTTACAGAAGCATTTAAGGAGATGGAAAAGATTTGGCCCATTCTTCTCCTGTCATAACTCTGCCTGTGTATTTCTGAAGATGATGTTGACTGTTGGGGAATGGGATGTAGGAGAAAGAGGTCTACTGTGGGTCTTGCTTCGCACGGAGTAATCCGACCTGGCGTGGATTGTCTGGTCTCCTCCTTCATCCATCAAAGAGTAAGGCATGGTTCAATTACTTCTAGCAGCAAGTCCCACAGAACACCTGGGCTTTCTGAGCTACCTAGGGCAGGTGTGTTATTTGGTAGGAAGTTTGGGCAGCACTGGGGCTTTCAGTGAGAGCCCCTCCTTCTACCTTGGCATAATCATAAAATCTCACCAATACGTAGCCCTTTATGCTTTTTGAAGCACTTATACCCATTACAATTCTGTGGGGCATTTAGGACAGACATTGTTTTCCTACTTTATAGACAAGAAAGCTTAGACATAAAGGATGTAAAAATGTGTCCAGTCAGAAAGATAGAGCCAGACTTAGATTTTCTTCCTCATTACCACCGTCTTGCCATTAGATCAGCATTTTCCAAAATGTGTGCTGCTGAACATCAGTTTCATGGTATAGTCTGTCAAGAAGCGCGGGCAAAGAAATGTGTATGTGCGTGGAGGGGTGTGCATGTGCATGCATGTGATCCCACCAACAAAACAAAACAAAGTCTAAGGGAACAGTTTTGCTCTTGTTTGTTTTGTGTTGTTTTGTGTACTCAAGGCTCTAAAAAACTGTACAGTTAGGAATCCTGTTTAATTCTGTGTGGCCAGAGTGTCCCAAAGGTATTTTTTCAGTGAATTCAAATCACCCTAAAAGGAACCATTATTTTGTAGAGCACATGCCGAAGAATGCTTTAGTAGGCCATAGTGTGCTGCTTTGTCCTGAAGCTACTTTGGAGGTGCTACAGGAGACCTCAATGGTTAGAGGAAAATCTGATCTTCAGGGAACTTGCAGGGAAGAGTCCAGAGGATGCTGATACACAGTCAGTGGCTGGGGATGCTTTGGGAATAAAGACTGTCCCGAAGGTGGAGTGGGATGGGAGGCTGGCTGCAGGGAATCTTTGTCATAATGTCACTATAAGCACCATGCCTCCAGGATTTCATACCGAGTAGGAATTTAACCAGAATGCACAAAAGTTCTCAATCTACAGGATCAGCATTCTAGGACCAGTTGTCAGCTTTGTTAGGTAAAGCTCCATGAACTGTAGCCTGAGTGACAGCTGCAGAGTTTATTGGCTTAGGGATGGACTTAAGAAATTTGGACCCAGTACAGCCAGCATGCTGCTGCATCTTGGCCTGAAGTTTGACAAGGCACATTCCCTGAGTGAGGCCATCTGCATCAACCCCCGCTCCACTGCCCTTTCTTTAGTACTTAATGTTCAACTTTGCGTGCAATTTTGCTTTTACTAGATGGCAATTGAGGGAAGGGTGGAAGAGAAGTTGGTGGTAAAGGTGCCAGTCAGTGGGCACATTCTGCATCCATGTTCTTAATCAGCTCTTCTGTCTTTTAGCAGAAATAGAACTTGATAAAACTCTTTTATTTTGAAGTAAGTTTGTTCCAGCCAAGCAGAAAGGATAAATTATTTTGCATTGATATCTGAAACTAAGGAAGCAAGTCTAACCTCCTAAGAACTGGTCATGGATATCACCCTTGATCTATCTTTTCTCCTCTTCTGTTCATTCTGTTTCATTCTGTTATGTTCTGCTTGGCTCTGTTCTGTTCTAGGCATTGAGTATAGATCAAAAAGTTCATGTATAATATTTTTAAATCCCGACGACAAAAACTTTAGATTAATGGAGGTGATTAGTTTACTTAGTTTGGGCTGGTGAGGAGAATAAAATGATCCTAGTAGGAGGAGTGGCTGGAAGAAGTGCTATGAAATAGGAAAAGTTAATAACCTAAGGTGTGGTGTTCCTGTCTGCAGGTATCTGTTAGCTATCCTCCATAAAGTGGTTTTATGTTCTTCTAAAGTGGACAGAGTATTAGACTCTGTGACCCATTCTACAAAATATTTGAACTGTCTGCTAAGGTTTCTTTGTTTGCTAGTAACTGTGAGTTTTAGACCCTGTCTTAAGTTGCATGGCACACACTTGGTTTGTAACAGGAAGGAAAGGAAGCAGTTAGAGGTCAGGGCATCTGGCTGGTGGAAGAAGAAAGGAGGATGGGATCTGTTGAGGGTAAGGTTAACATCACATAAAATGTTTATAATCGAATTCTGTTGTGGGGAGTGCTCATCAACCTTTTAAAAGTTTTCAAGAATTGGACCACTTGTCTTCTAGTATGCATGTGGGCGGGGGGTAATCATGCCTTTCACATTGAGGAGGAGGGGTGGGTGGGTGGGGGGAGTCTGATGCCACTGCAGCTTATCCTCATGCCCCTGCAGTACCCCACAGCCTTGGCCCTGAATCTCCTGTGCATCCACCAGGGTACTGACTAATGCATGAGTATTTTGTTGCAGCTTTATCCATGTTTGTGTGGAACAATCCATGGTTACATTGTAGGCCATTATTTCCTTTAATTTCCTTTTAGCTGTTCAAAACAACCTGAAAGATGTTATAGTTGAGCCTAGACAATGACATCAAGGAACAAAAATAAACCTTCAAAATGTAAGAACCAAATTTTTATGCCAAATCTTGTGAATGATGGATAAAATGTATGAAAGCAGTCAGCTTCATGGAGGGAGACTTTTAAAATCTGTTTTCAAAACAAATGGTCCTGGCCCCAGCATCCTGCCCTCCTTTGGCTATGAAAATATCAGATTATGCCGTAAGTTTGAAAACAATCAAGTATCCTTCAAGTCATGAGACAGAAGCCAAAGCTTGAATCGAAAACCCTGTCATTTTCAGCGAGGGAGACAGGGAGGAGGGCCTGAAGGTAACTTGTTTCTGGAGGCCCTTCTCTCAGCACTAGCTGCAGCAGCTTCCTGTTAGGTGGGAGAAGCACCACAGCCAAGGACAGCAGCTCCTGGAGATGCTTTTACTTATCAAGAGCAATGTAGATGTATGCAAAAATACAGACACCCACTCACAGTTACATTTGTGGATAATCAGAAATATCTTTCTGCTTTCCCAGCAGAGCCCAAACTCTCCTCCTATCATCCAGGTGGGAAGACAGGTTTGGCGCTTTGCTCTAGGTTCTGCATTATAACTTTACTCTGTTGTCCTCTGATCTTCCACTGGCTGTCCTGTGAGTTGCATGTAGGGTAAAAAACATGCTGCTGTGTTAAGGCCCCACCCACCGTACCTCCTCTCTCTCTCTCCTCCCTTTCTGTGTCTAAACTCATACATGGCCATACTGACCTCTTCTCTTTTCTCCAGACATACCTTACTAGTGTTTTTAAAAAAGTTTCCTCACAAACACTAATAGCTCATATTTATCGGACATTCTGCACAGTGGTCAGTAAGTACTGTTAGTATTTCCTTCTTGCAGACAAGGGAACCAAGCCCAAAGATCGCAAGCCATTTATCCAAGAGCACTCAGGCCGTAACTGGGTTTGAACTGGGCCAGTCTGGTTCTAGCACACATGTTCTGCACCACCACATAGTTTGTCTGTCAACATTGGTTCATGCTCTGCCCTACCTCAAGAATTCCCATCCCGTTTTATCTAGCAATCCAAGTCGTCCTTTGCTTCACGTCCCAATTCCAGCGTAGGGCCTTTCCTTTCTTGTTTTGCGTGTGCTGCACCTTAACGTTTCTGTGTTGTCAGCCTTCCGTACATATGTGTAAGACCATGGGAGGCAGGGAGAGCCTTGAGCCTTAATGCCTACTTGTTATTTCCACAGTATACAGTAGGGGCTTAGTAAATAATTGTTCATTGAAAATTACATTGATCGGTATTGATTTGACCAAATCAAAAGATCCTAATTTATGTTATTGAAATGTGAATGGAAATAAATTAACTTCTGAAATTGTCAGTTGATTGAAATACTTTACATTAGGTAGGCCCACAGATTTTCCAGTGACAAAAATGAAGATAAAAATTGATCTTTGGTTTGTATTCCCAATAAAAATAACTGACACAGGGTCCTTTGAGACCCTTCCTCCTTGGTGCCCTTCACTCCACCTACCCCCACCCCTGGCAAGTGCTCTAACACTGACTTGGGCAGGATGAACTGGACATGTTCAGTTCCAGTCCTGATTCTCTGAATGGTCCCTTATTTATTTATTTTTGTCACCCAGGCTAGAGTGCATTGTTGTGAACTTGGCTCATTCCAGGCTCAACTTCCTGGGCTCAAGCTATCCTCCTGCCTCTGCCTTCTGTGTTGCTGGGACTACAAATGTGCAACACCACACCTAACTTTTTGATTTTTTTTTTTTTAATGTAGAGACAGGATGGTCTCATTGTGTTGCCCAGGCTGGTCTTAAACTCCTGTGCTCAAGCAATCCTCCCTCCTTTGCCTCCGAAAGTGCTGGGATTACCGGTGTGAGCCAACATGCCTGGCCCAAATGGTCCTTTTAAAGTCTATCATATATTTCTGTCAGAGACTTCATGAAGATAGACCTCAATATATTGGATAACCATTTTAGTCTTCAAAGTAGCTATAAATTAAGCTAGGAATAGCAAGCAATTTTCGAACAAAATATTTCTTTAAAAGAGTTTTCTAGGTTTGGCTATTTATTATGTGTGATAGATTTTTTAAATGATTAAAATGTGAAACTTTTCTTTTTGGGGGTGGTAGGGTACCACTGAAGAATGATTGTTTTACACTTTGTTCAGTCAACAGCAGTTCTAAGTCATCCATTGCAATCTTAACTAGGCTGTCAGAATTTAGCTAAATTAGTTTTCTCAGTAATCAAAATGAAAATAAATTGAAATACCAGAGACTACATGTTGGTTCAGAGAAAAGTGATCTTTGAGAGTTGAAATGCTGAAGTAATCTGTTAGACTGACCTTACTGCTCATCTCTTTGTTATATAAGTATCTGTGACAGTAGAGCCAATAATTTCTAATAAAAACCTTGCATTTTGTTCTAGAATATCATGAGTTTATAGAATAATTCTCGAATATGCTTGAAATTGGTAGCATTCTTCACATGTATAATCTGTTTTATGTTTTCCAAACATGTTCTCATTTAATCTTCACAATGCACCATTCAGTTATTTGGTACGGAGACACCAGGGCATCATACAGCTCAGATTCACACGCGCAGTAATGATCTAACTTGGACACAGACATACACGCCCTGACTTCTAGTACTCTTCCTACTGGACCATATTGGCAACTTCGTAGTTTTAAGAGAAGTAGAGAAAAGGCATCTCCAAATGTGCTAATACATACATTGTGGTGGAAAACTAACAGCAGGTCAGAGTATCCTTTTTAAAAATTTTTTATTTTACTTTAAGTCCTGGGATACATGTGCAGAGTATCCTTGAATAGTAGCTTGGAAGAGATAAAAAAACGTTTGTACTTGTGTGCAAGATTCTAGCCACAATAGTTGATATTCAGTTCCCTTTTGGAGGAAATTGAAAGTGAAAACGCTGAAACAATGAGGACTAAAATTCCAAAGAGGAGTTTAAGGTGTACCATCGCAAATTATTGGCTTGTGTGGGAGATTCTAATTTTCTGTTGGTTTGAGTCATCCTAAAAAATGGTTCATTTAATCATTCATTCCTTCTGCCTTTGCTAGTTTGCCCGAAGTTATTAAGATTATCTTTGTGTTTTCATCCTCAAACACAAATGTGTATTGCGCATAGCCAGTGTGTTTTAAAAGATCAAGACTTTTCTTAAAATGATGTCGATAACTTCCAAAGGCAACTGTGAGGTTTTTTTGTTTTGTTTGTTTGTTTGTCGTTTTCTTTTGTTTTGGTCTTTGGAGGTTTATAAAGATAGTCTTGTCTTAACGTATGACAACAATATCATCCATGTTTCCAAAAAAGACATGATTCGAACTGCAGCATTAGAATAAAACATTTAATATTTAATACAAGGAACACTGTCCATATGGTAAGGTTTGCTTAGTCATTCAAGTGGGGACCCTCAGGTGGTTCAGGGATCCCTTTTTTCCTACCTGACATTCTCCCTTCTCTCTGGAGCCCAAAGAATTCCTAGTGGGATGTCCTCAAGTCATCTAAATGTGGTTCCAGGGCAGACTCAACTTGGAGCCTTCCAGAATTCCTTTAGCCCAGGAGTGATCTTGGGGAAGCACATTCTTCCTGGGCTGGCTTGCTTTGACCTGAGACTGCATTTAAGCTGAAAGTCCTGGTGGGCACCTCTGACACAGATGTGCCCACATCTGGTGGAGTGCCAGTGACTGCGCAGTGGTGAAAGCTGCTCTGCAGGCTTCTTTTCTGCTCAGTGGGTGCTGAGTTTTCAAACAGACATGAACATGCAGCTCTCAGCACAGGTGCTTCCACTGGGGTGGAAATTTGGCCTTACAAATAAGCAAAATGTAGGCTTCATTCATGTTAGGTGTGTGCTGATGGGGATGTGTGGCTTTAGTGTGGGCACATTGAGGAGGGCCAGGAGGAGTCATGGAGGCTTTTTAGGTATGTTAATGAAAGCAGCATTACTGAAACATTTATGTGAGCTGCTTTTGGAGTCCCCAAACACGCCTGGGCTTCTGGTGATGCTGAGGGAGCAGCAGTTTGTGAGGGGGACCATGTCTTTTGTATTACTTAGAAGGAAGGTGTGGACAGCAGGGCTGTTGCGCAGCAGACCTACTGTGTCTTAGAGTGTAATTGTGCTCTGCCTCCTCAGGTGGATCCCTGATGTCTGTGGGAAGCTGGGCCACAGCCCTGACTTGGGCTCAATCTCTGTGATGGTGGGAGTTTCTCTTTAGCATAAACCTGGGCCCAAATAGTTTTGCTATTATTGGGTCAACCCATTTGGGAAGCTATTTGATTTGAGACAACCTTTGAATAATATTTGGGTGGTATATAAACAAACATATATATTCGGCAGTCTCGAGTCGTTGTTGCATTAGGCTTCCTAGACAGAGTAATGGGCAAGCTGGTGTCAAGATTCTACGTAAACCCTACAGGAAAACCCAACATTGCAGGTAGTGTAATTCAGAGTGTTACACTTTATTGCAGTTTGCTGTTGTTTTTGTAATCTGGATTATCATATCTAGGTCCCAAAATAGAAAAAACACATAAATCTAGACTTGGTACTCTGTTTACTAAGAATTCTTAGTAAACAGACTATGCGAAAAAACACATAAATCTAGACTTTGTACTCTGTTTACTAAGAATTCTTAGTAAACAGACTATGTATCCAATAGATAAATTCTTCCCTAGATTTTCCAGATAGCAAACATATTTAGGATAAAAACAGTTCTACGTAGTACATGCTATGGGTGGGATATTGTCCTAGGGATTTTAATCTGTCAAAGTTTCAGTGTTCTTGCTTCTGAATTTATATCCATAAAGTTTTTCACTGGCTTCTGTAAACAATTCGGGAACATACCTTGAATATACATTTACCTAGCATGAACAGGATTAACAGGCTCATCAATGTAATGCTGACAAAATACTTTAAAATTCACTTTAGTCCTTTAAAATTTTAGAAAGCTTTAAAATGGATCAAAGTATTGGTATGGCTATGCTTTATTTTATGCCTAATTTAAATTCTTCATCAGAAGAGAGTAGATCCTAATGCGTTCTTTGTTTTTGGTTTTAACTTTGTTGTGCCTTAGTCTTCTGGTAGCCAAATAGATAAGGTAGTTAATTGCGTTATAATGCTGTGCGTTTATAGGACCACTGCAGATTAGAAAAATTGTATGGCCTATAAAACAGACAAAGATTTTCATTAGGAACAGCAGAATTACTTCAGCGTCAAATGAGTTTCCTCTTAATATTCTCCTGTGGTGGGGCCTTTTGCATCTGAGACAGCCATTAGGCGGAAGCAGCAAAAAGCATGGGTATTCCAGTAGTTAATTCAGTCGAAGTTTCAGGAAGGCCCCTTTAGGTCACTGATGGGCAAGATGGGGGAGTTGTGGCTGTCTGCTGTGGATTTGGCAGTACCTGGCCTCTGTGCCTCCCTGGGGAGGAGCTGGTGAGTGGGTTAAAGGGTCCCCAGGGGTAACTGCAGGCTGCATCAAAACTAAATCAATCCTAGGGGAAACAAGCTCCACTTTGAAATCCTTGGTAGCCTACAGATCTCTTTTTTTATTTACTTTTTTTATAGTACTTTAAGTTCTAGGGTACATGTGCACAATGTGCAGGCTTGTTACATAGGTATACATGTGCCATGTTAGTGTGCTGCACCCATTTACTCGTCATTTACATTAGGTATATCTCCTAATGCTATCCCTCCCCCTTCCCCCCACCCCATGACAGGCCCCGGTGTGTGATGTTCCCCTTCCGCCTACAGATCTCTTCAAACAAGGCATTTAGAAGAATTTTAGCTAGATGAAATTTAGTCTCTGGATATCCACCACAGGGACCTTATTAGCTAGGGTTGATGACATTCATTTGAGAGCTGGCCTTGTTTGGGTTGTGTGGTATCATTAAACCCAAGCGTATGACAGTGTGAGATAGTTTCTGTTTTCCAGGCTTTGCTTAAATAGGGGTCCACATTAGCACCTGATACAGAGGGGTTATAGAAGGAAAGTGATTAAGATGAATGCCTTGTGATCTGGAGCTGGTGTCTAAGGGGATTGCTCGTTTCTGCCTCACCTGGATTGTTTTGGGATTTGTCTTTTTGGGGTAGTTTGTTTCTGATAGTGCATAGAGCCCATAGTATTGAATGGTACAGGAGACTTCCATTTCACTTCCTGAAAATTAAAGGGCTTTGCCCTTCCTTTCACAAAACTGTAGATTCCTTTAATACAGGGTTCTCATGTGGGACACAGTGAAATTTTGTAGTGCTGCTTTTTAATTACTACCTTCTGAAATGCAAAAGCTTTGGTATGGTGTAATATCATTAAGTACATTTTCTGTTCTGTCCCTGAAGGGGTTTTCTTCAATCCTAAATGTATGAGGTTATTGGCTGAAATGTTACTCTGAAATATTTAGACCTTTGGCTAATAAAGATCAGACAAACCAGAGAACATCCTCCGTTGTAAAGCTTTCTGCCCCCGGTCTTGTGGGCTAGTGGTGGCCCCCTTCTTCCTTCTTTGTTCCTCAATACCGTAGTCCCATTTACTTGTAACGCACCTCTTTTGTCCTGTAGTACGTTCTTACACTCCTTGACCTCCTCACCTCTTAGGGGTCTTTTTTTTATTTTATTTTATTTTTTTTTTTGGAGACAGAGTCTTGCTCTGTTGCCGGGCTGGAGTGCAGTGGCGCGATCTTGGCTTACTGCAACCTCCGCCTCCCGAGTTCAAGCAATTTTCTTGCCTCAGCCTCCCAAGTAGCTGGGATTACAGGCACGTGCCACCACACCCGGCCAATTTTTGTATTTTTAGTAGAGGGGGTTTCACCATGTTGGCCAGGATGGTCTCCATCTCTTCACCCTCGTGATCTGCCTGCCTCGGCCTCCCAAAGTGCTGTGATTACAGGCATGAGCCACTGCGCCTGGCCTAGGGGCTCTTTTAGAGTTTGTTTTCCATAAAGTAAATAGTCATGGGTGACTAGTGTTTGTGAAGAGATGAGAAAGAACATCATTCTAATAATCACCATCCTGGATATAATTTGTCATCAGTCCAGGTGCAGTGGTGCAGGCCTGTAATCCCAGCACTTTGGGAGGCTGAGGTGGGAGGATCAGTTGAGGCCAGGAGTTGGAGACCAGCATGGGCAGCATAGCAAAACCCAATCTATTTAAAAAATTGTTTAAATGTAAAAATTAATCTATTATCAGACAACTGCTGTATCTCCCTTAACTTGAACAACATCCTGGACACACGTGTTCTGACATAGGTCACCTCAAAAACCGACAGAATATGCTAGTTAAATGCTCAAATTCTTTCATTTAAAATTTTCTTAACAGGGAGAAAACACAATTTTTCTGTAAATGACGGATTGCAGCTCGGTTGTGAGGACATTGGAAATAAGCCTGAGGAAGGCTGGCTGCCTTTAAACAGGAAGTTTGTGATGAGTGACTTTTAATCAAGTTACAACCATTCATAATGGCTTAAAAAATTGTTGTTTATGTATTCTTTCACTTCCTAAAACAAAATAGCCAGTGTTTATTGTCATTGTGTCAGGTGATGCACCAGGCAACTTCATGTATATCATGTATATCATGCCATCCGTACATGTAACTGTTTTACAGATGTGAAAACAGGCTTAGTGATGAGATCCAGGACCTACTCAGAAGGGCCCAGCAGTAACTCTGCCTCCAGAGCCGGCACCTCCGGTTCTGCCTCACAGTGTACTTCCCAAGTCCATGAAGCTTCTCCTGACACCTATGAGTTCTTCCATTTGTCTTTTTAGTACTATTTGACATGCAAGCATAATCTCCTACATTCCTTTTGCAGTGGATAGTCATATTTTCCCTTCCTTTGGAATGACTGACTAGAGTTAGAGATAAAGCTGTGTAACTAAATTTGTGTCTATAGCGGTTTGAGACCATAGGTAAGGATTGGCTTGGCTAGGGGAGGAATATTGCATGTTCTTGGTACTTGTTTTACATTTCTTCCAGTACTAAAGCTCCATGTGGTTCTATTTTTTGTAAATGAACACCCATAAGTTTCCCATCTGCGTTGTAATCTCTCTGAACTTTGTTTCCCTAACATAAAACAAGAGCGTTAGACCAGATGACCTTCGAAGTACCTTCCGGTTTTACCAGGCCGCCAGTCTCTGTCCACAGCCCTGGGATCAGTGGAGATGCTTTAAGACCTCTGCACAGTGGGGGTAGCAGTGGGGGGTATAGTGGTCTTTGAGGATATTCGGGCAAGAAGGAAACGATTCTGGGAAATGAACCAGCCTTATGGAAGGATCTAGGGTGTAAGCATGTAGATTAGCTATTCTCAGCAGATCTTGTGTTAAACACTTTCTAACATTGATTTACATACTGTCTATTGCTAACGTGTGTCTACTGACAACTCTTGTAAAAAAAGGGTTGGCAAAAGGTCATGTTTTCCTTCTGTTTGCAAACAAAATGGATTATTTTTAAAAGTTGTTGTTTTATTAGTAACTCTTAATGGGAACTCTGTTGAATAGATTTTCCTAGTTCAGTTTGTTTTCACTTGTGGAAGTGCAGGAAGAGCTGGTGTAAAAGAGAGGAAGGAGGAGGGAGGGAATAAAGGCCATGCCGGGAGCCTGCATAACAATCGCACACATTGAGAAAGTTCACAGAAATTAGATTAAATGCTTTGGGAAAATGTAGTTTGTCTAGCATTTTGAAAGAATTTCTAGAATTTCTGGGACAATGAGTTCATTTAATCATATGTTCCAGTTTCTGAGTGTGAAGTTCTTTTTGTTGGATTTGGTGGCTGTTGCTCACACCTTCACGCAGGGTGGTGGGCAGTTCTAGGTAGCTGGGGGTCTCTGGGGACCTTTCCGCTTTCCCTGTGAGTCCCCACAGGTTTTCCCTAGGATGATGCTCACATCTGAAATGCACGCTTCAGCTGCTATGGATTCCTGCCATAAAGAAGAACCCACTAGAATAAGAGCAAATCACATTGTGTAAATTTTTTTTTTTTAAGACGGAGTCTTGCTCTGTTGCCCAGTCTAGAGTGCAGTGGTGCGATCTCGGCTCACTGCAACCTCTGCCTCCCAGGTTCAAGTGATTCTCCTGCCTCAGTCTCCCGAGTACCTGGGACTACAGGTGCCCACCACCATGCCCAGCTAATTTTTGTATCTTTAGTAGAGATGGGGTTTCACCATATTGCCCAGGCTGGTCTCGAACTCCTGATCTTGTGATCTGCCCTCCTCAGCCTCCCAAAGTGCCAGGATTACAGGTGTGAGCCACCACGCCCGCCCACATTGTGTAAATTTATCACCTGTTAAGGCAGAAAATGAGCTTTGTAAACTAGTAAGCAGAATTATTTCTGCTCCCTCAAGGTGCACACAAGTAACCTCAGCCTTAAGTATGTTCCTTTGATTCTTCTTAACAGTGGTGAAGGCAAGGGGATAGTTTTTTCAGCCAGCAGTGGGGTTGCAGGTAGAATCACAGAGCTTTGCTTTGAACCCTAACTGGACAGATCATTTTCTGAGTCTTAATTTTTCCTTTTCCATTTCTAAAGTGAAGCCAGTAATACCTGCCTTATAGGGCTGTTGCAAGGATGGAATGAGATGTATTGACAGCAGTAAACTATAAAATACATAGTTTATATAATAAACTATGAAATAAATACAAAAATATAAAACACGGGGTATGAAGGCCATCTAAGGGTTTCATGAGCAAGGTGTATTCAGCCTTAAGTTGAGGTTTTGCATTATTTTTGGTTAAATATAAAGACCAGGGTAATCATAGAACTGCCAAGCAGAAAGAAATGTAGAATGTAGCAGTGGTGTGGAGACCCGTGGCTGACAGGTGGTGGTCTTCATATAGGCTGAGGGACAGGCTAGATGCATGTCAAGTGGCAGCTCAGGTTGGAAGACAGGAGTTGGGGATGTGAGAGTCCAGGCCAGGGTGAAGAGAAGTGGCTGGGAAGGCAGCCAGGCTCAGCTCTTAGGAGGCAGAGAGCTGCAAGCAGAGGGTGGGACCAGGTCTCTTTTTTCAACCCAGTCTTGAGGGATGGGGGCAAAGTCAACCTAGACTTGATTTAGAGCTAGTTCTGTTCACTTGATCATCTTTATTGGGCCTTCAGGCTCCTAGAAGACTACCGTGATAGACTGACTAGTGGTCTGTAAATGGTTTTTATTAAAAAAATCACATACCCTTTTTGATAAAACATGTATTTGTTTATACACTTTAAATATATTGTGTAATTATATAATACATTCACAAATAAGAATTTTAAAAGAATGAGATAAAAAATTTAAAGTAGGCCAGGCGCAGTGGCTCACGCCTGTAATCCCAGCGCTTTGTGGAGACTGAGGCAGGCAGATCACGAGGTCAGGAGTTCGAGACCAGCCTGGCCAACATGGTGAAACCCCGCCTGTACTAAAAATACAAATAATTAGCCAGGCGTGGTGACAGGTGACTGTAATCCCAGCTACTCAGGAGGCTGAGGCAGGAGAATCGCTTGAACCTGGGAGGCAGAGGTTGCAGTGAGCCAAGATCAAGCCACTGCACTCCAGCCTGGGCAACAGAGTGAGACTCTGTCTTTAAAAAAAAAAAAAAAATGAAAGTCAATGAAAGTTGTAAAGATTTCATCCTGCACTTCAGTGGCTGATGATTGCCTTAGACAGTGGGTCTGGGAGCATCCTGGGGAGGGCATGTGTCCTCAGGGGTCTCTGGGGACCAGCCTCAGCACCTCACTTCTTCCAGCCACAGAGACAGAACATCAGAACCATCCTTCATGGAGCTTCCCAACTGGCCTGTTGAGGTCCCTGCTCTGCCAACCCCTGCTGCTGCTCTGCACATGCTGGCTGTGTCCAGAGCTCGGAGGCCCCTGGCCCCAGCAATGTGTGATGCCTGCACATGTGGCTTGGCTGCAGCACCTTGAGAAGACTTAAATATTCTAGTGACATTGGCTGACCAGGGCACTGACAGCCTCACCTTAGTATTTGAATCAGTTCTGAGGCAATATCTAGTGTCAAGAGAAAAATGAACTGTTTTTCCCAAACCAGTCAATCTTTCCAGTAATTAACATATAAAAAAGCCTCATGTTAAGTGAGAGCAGTGCAGTGTGTGGTTATAAAGAAATAAGACTAATGTTTATGACATACATAGGTCTGTAAAACACAGACATATGTTATTTTATGGATGCTATTATGCCAGTAGTGATAACAGTAACATTAGCTAATAGAGATTAAGGTAAGCCTTTCCACGCATACTATCTCATTTAATCTTTGCACCAACTTTGTAAATGTAGGAAATACTAATCTGTTCAACAGATACTTGAGTGCCCCTATGGTGTTGGTGCTGTGAGGATACAGTGTACAAGAAGACAGACAAAGGTCCCTGTGCTCACTTGAGCAGCTCACAGTGTAGTGGGAAGTCAGGCATGCCCCCCCACCGCCCCAGGGATCAGACATAGTGGAATCATAAAGAGGGGTGAGTAAGTAAGGTCCCATGTTAGAGCTGCAGGATGGGATGAGGTCATCAAGAAATGCTTCTGGAGGGGCCAGTTGGGCTGAGACAGAAGCTGGGGCATGGAGGGCAGGGTGGCAGCCTTTGGAGAGAAAAGGTCCGTGTTCCTGGACAGTCTATGGGTTGTGTCATCCTATTAAGTGGCTCTTTACGTGTACTTATTTTCTCCCCAGGTAGATCAAAAGCTTCTGGAGGGCATGTTCTGTGTCTCATTCCTTCATGTCTTTCGCTACTCCTTCCACAAAATAGTTTCCAGTAAATGTTAGTTGACATGAATTGGTACTCAAATGGATGGTTAAAAGATGTGTATTGTGTAAGACACCATATCTTCCTTGTAATTTTTTTGGGGGTCAAGCAACAAACAGTTATTGAGGCTATGATATTAGAAATTAAAGACAAGCTTTAGCCCATTTGCTCTTTAAGGAACTCAGAATCTGAACATAGAACAGCCAGCAGAGCAGGTTGAACAAGCAAGTACACCATGTCGGGGTTCCCCGACTACACCATGTCGGGGTTCCCCGACTCCCCCATCTGTGGAGCTCATTGGGTCAGGCTTCCCAGGAAGCACATGCTGCACTGCTTGGGGTGGCCAGGCATGCAGATGGCAGATGGGGTGTGTGCAGAGGCTTGTGAGTGGGGCTGCAGAGAAACAAGCTAGTGGAGAGGAGATTGGCTGGCTTGTGTTTCTCTAGTGCCGTCATGTAGAAACGCTGGATTTGGGCAAGTGATTGACAGGGCATGAACCTCTGTCCTGACATCCTGCCTCTGTCCTCAGGTAATATTTGTTGAGAGTTCAAGGGCATAATATTTCAGAGCCCAGCAGTCTCACGCGGCTCTGCTGCGAAGTCCTTCTGGTGAACTGCTCTTCCATCCAGCCTCTCCTGTGGCCAGTAGGGGAGTGCAGACACAACGTCGTTAATAGCAACACATTTTTACAAAATTTACCTTTTCAAACCCCACCCCCTAGAAACCGTAGCTTCTTTAATGTCCCGCTGGCTGTGTGAAAAACAGGAATTTATGTAACAAGTCCTGCACAGCAAACCTTTTCCTGTTCGGAAAAAATTTTAATTGTTGGCAAAGTTAGGAAACAGCTCTGTTACTCAAAGAGCGACCTGAAATGTCCTCTTAGAAAAATATGTAATATGATGTTTTGATAAGTAGGAGACTGCTGTGGCTTTTTTTTTTTTAAAGTCTAAATTAGTATATGTCCCACCTGAGTTAGTGAACGCTTCTTGAATGTTTTAAAGATTTCCTTATTATGTCTCCTGCAGTCTTTTTAAAAATGACCCCCAGCTGGGCTTGCCAGTGATCTGACAGGCTTATCATGAATGTTAGAGAGCTTCACCCCCTCTCCCCAAGTCAATGCAACAACCAGGAAGCTTCTATCTGGGAAGATCTTTCTTCCCCCTTTATCATTAACTAAATGTGACAGGGACAGGAGTCAAGCTTCCTCTCCTCCAGAGATTTCATCGGAGCTTATCTGTGTGTCTATTGTGTTCAAAGAACAAAACTGTCATGATGGAATATTGTGCAAATGCCTGGACTTCCAGTGTATAGAAAATGTCAGGGTCAGACTGCAGGGCTGCATTCCAGTGCTACCCCAAGTGCGGGCCTGCTGATCTTAAGGAGGAATTAAGAACTCGGTTCGGCTGGGGTTGGTGGGTACAGCAGACAAGGCTGTGGCTCTGTGAGCATACATGTGTGTGTGTGGCGCCTTCCCATAGGAATTTGGGGATCTTAGGGGAATGCAATAGGATGGGAGGGAAATGTACTCCCTGGCCTCTTTTAGGGATTCTTGTACCTACTCTAAGCCCCTGGCCCTCCTCACAGCGTGTCTCGAGGTGAGGGTAGATCTTGGGTGTGGAGGAAGGTGGGGATTCTTGGGAACAGGAGACAGTCACTGCCATCACCACACACCTGCTCCGTTCCAGCCGGGAATCTGGGGCTCCGGTGGTGTCTTCCCCGCTCTCACACTTCACTGTATGCTCTGGCAGGAGGGCTTGTCACGTAGCTGCTGTGTTGAAATCTTTAGGCGGAATGCAGTACAGAGAGTCAGAGGGCGTTTTGAAATGTGGATTTCTCAGCCCTGACTGCTGGGCCTTACCCTGACTTTTGCATCTCCCTTTAGAAAGTGAGACCCCTCCATTTTCTCTCTTCTACCACCTTTTAATGAGAGAAGACTTCTCTCCCAGTTTGTGTTGGAGCCAGGCCTCATCCTGCTGTGCAGAGGCTCTGCTCAGGCGCAGTGGTTGGCACTCGGGCCCGGGCGTCCCATGTCAATGGCATGAGGATGTGGGCGCTGTGGCTGCACCCCTGGGTGACCACAAATCCAGCCAGAGCCTTTTTGTGGTTGAGAAGAGGGGCCGCAGAGATGCAGGGGGCATGGTCAGCTGAGCCTTGCATCCAGTTGGCAGAGGAGGCCAAGAAAGCTGGGAGACTGTGCACATTCCAGGGTCTTAGGGCACCCAGAATCCCACTCCTTGGGAGCAGACCTCTGAGGAAAGAGGCTGCTGAATGAACAAGGTGTAGTGGCTGTGTGCCCTGTACTGTGCTGGGGGCCAGAAGCTATAAGACAAGGCCCTTCCTTCTGGGGAGCTCACAGCGTTTCCCTCGTCTCCTTTTCCACGTGTCCCACGGACTCCCCTGAACACCATCTTACTCTGTGTTGTAGAGGAGGTGAATCAAACCATGGCTTTCTCATCTGCAGCCTGGCTCTGGTGTTTCTGCTGAAACTTGGAGAGACCACCTCTGGCCCCTTTCACCATATATTTGCAGTTGTGGGTTTGTATCTGTACTACTTCTAAGCTCCTATATTGTACTTCTAATAAGATGTTTTGCCTTACAGAATTCAATTCGTCATAATCTGTCCCTACACAGCAAGTTCATTCGTGTGCAGAATGAAGGAACTGGAAAAAGTTCTTGGTGGATGCTCAATCCAGAGGGTGGCAAGAGCGGGAAATCTCCTAGGAGAAGAGCTGCATCCATGGACAACAACAGTAAATTTGCTAAGAGCCGAAGCCGAGCTGCCAAGAAGAAAGCATCTCTCCAGTCTGGCCAGGAGGGTGCTGGGGACAGCCCTGGATCACAGTTTTCCAAATGGCCTGCAAGCCCTGGCTCTCACAGCAATGATGACTTTGATAACTGGAGTACATTTCGCCCTCGAACTAGCTCAAATGCTAGTACTATTAGTGGGAGACTCTCACCCATTATGACCGAACAGGATGATCTTGGAGAAGGGGATGTGCATTCTATGGTGTACCCGCCATCTGCCGCAAAGATGGCCTCTACTTTACCCAGTCTGTCTGAGATAAGCAATCCCGAAAACATGGAAAATCTTTTGGATAATCTCAACCTTCTCTCATCACCAACATCATTAACTGTTTCGACCCAGTCCTCACCTGGCACCATGATGCAGCAGACGCCGTGCTACTCGTTTGCGCCACCAAACACCAGTTTGAATTCACCCAGCCCAAACTACCAAAAATATACATATGGCCAATCCAGCATGAGCCCTTTGCCCCAGATGCCTATACAAACACTTCAGGACAATAAGTCGAGTTATGGAGGTATGAGTCAGTATAACTGTGCGCCTGGACTCTTGAAGGAGTTGCTGACTTCTGACTCTCCTCCCCATAATGACATTATGACACCAGTTGATCCTGGGGTAGCCCAGCCCAACAGCCGGGTTCTGGGCCAGAACGTCATGATGGGCCCTAATTCGGTCATGTCAACCTATGGCAGCCAGGCATCTCATAACAAAATGATGAATCCCAGCTCCCATACCCACCCTGGACATGCTCAGCAGACATCTGCAGTTAACGGGCGTCCCCTGCCCCACACGGTAAGCACCATGCCCCACACCTCGGGTATGAACCGCCTGACCCAAGTGAAGACACCTGTACAAGTGCCTCTGCCCCACCCCATGCAGATGAGTGCCCTGGGGGGCTACTCCTCCGTGAGCAGCTGCAATGGCTATGGCAGAATGGGCCTTCTCCACCAGGAGAAGCTCCCAAGTGACTTGGATGGCATGTTCATTGAGCGCTTAGACTGTGACATGGAATCCATCATTCGGAATGACCTCATGGATGGAGATACATTGGATTTTAACTTTGACAATGTGTTGCCCAACCAAAGCTTCCCACACAGTGTCAAGACAACGACACATAGCTGGGTGTCAGGCTGAGGGTTAGTGAGCAGGTAAGTTCACCCCAATATCAAAAGACCTTTTGGTGTGTGTGCGTATGTATGTGTTTTTTCCTAGGTTACACTTAAAAGTACTTCAGATTGTCTGACAGCAGGAACTGAGAGAAGCAGTCCAAAGATGTCTTTCACCAACTCCCTTTTAGTTTTCTTGGTTAAAAAAAAAAACAAAAAAAAAAACCCTCCTTTTTTCCTTTCGTCAGACTTGGCAGCAAAGACATTTTTCCTGTACAGGATGTTTGCCCAATGTGTGCAGGTTATGTGCTGCTGTAGATAAGGACTGTGCCATTGGAAATTTCATTACAATGAAGTGCCAAACTCACTACACCATATAATTGCAGAAAAGATTTTCAGATCCTGGTGTGCTTTCAAGTTTTGTATATAAGCAGTAGATACAGATTGTATTTGTGTGTGTTTTTGGTTTTTCTAAATATCCAATTGGTCCAAGGAAAGTTTATACTCTTTTTGTAATACTGTGATGGGCCTCATGTCTTGATAAGTTAAACTTTTGTTTGTACTACCTGTTTTCTGCGGAACTGACGGATCACAAAGAACTGAATCTCCATTCTGCATCTCCATTGAACAGCCTTGGACCTGTTCACGTTGCCACAGAATTCACATGAGAACCAAGTAGCCTGTTATCAATCTGCTAAATTAATGGACTTGTTAAACTTTTGGAAAAAAAAAGATTAAATGCCAGCTTTGTACAGGTCTTTTCTATTTTTTTTTGTTTATTTTGTTATTTGCAAATTTGTACAAACATTTAAATGGTTCTAATTTCCAGATAAATGATTTTTGATGTTATTGTTGGGACTTAAGAACATTTTTGGAATAGATATTGAACTGTAATAATGTTTTCTTAAAACTAGAGTCTACTTTGTTACATAGTCAGCTTGTAAATTTTGTGGAACCACAGGTATTTGGGGCAGCATTCATAATTTTCATTTTGTATTCTAACTGGATTAGTACTAATTTTATACATGCTTAACTGGTTTGTACACTTTGGGATGCTACTTAGTGATGTTTCTGACTAATCTTAAATCATTGTAATTAGTACTTGCATATTCAACGTTTCAGGCCCTGGTTGGGCAGGAAAGTGATGTATAGTTATGGACACTTTGCGTTTCTTATTTAGGATAACTTAATATGTTTTTATGTATGTATTTTAAAGAAATTTCATCTGCTTCTACTGAACTATGCGTACTGCATAGCATCAAGTCTTCTCTAGAGACCTCTGTAGTCCTGGGAGGCCTCATAATGTTTGTAGATCAGAAAAGGGAGATCTGCATCTAAAGCAATGGTCCTTTGTCAAACGAGGGATTTTGATCCACTTCACCATTTTGAGTTGAGCTTTAGCAAAAGTTTCCCCTCATAATTCTTTGCTCTTGTTTCAGTCCAGGTGGAGGTTGGTTTTGTAGTTCTGCCTTGAGGAATTATGTCAACACTCATACTTCATCTCATTCTCCCTTCTGCCCTGCAGATTAGATTACTTAGCACACTGTGGAAGTTTAAGTGGAAGGAGGGAATTTAAAAATGGGACTTGAGTGGTTTGTAGAATTTGTGTTCATAAGTTCAGATGGGTAGCAAATGGAATAGAACTTACTTAAAAATTGGGGAGATTTATTTGAAAACCAGCTGTAAGTTGTGCATTGAGATTATGTTAAAAGCCTTGGCTTAAGAATTTGAAAATTTCTTTAGCCTGTAGCAACCTAAACTGTAATTCCTATCATTATGTTTTATTACTTTCCAATTACCTGTAACTGACAGACCAAATTAATTGGCTTTGTGTCCTATTTAGTCCATCAGTATTTTCAAGTCATGTGGAAAGCCCAAAGTCATCACAATGAAGAGAACAGGTGCACAGCACTGTTCCTCTTGTGTTCTTGAGAAGGATCTAATTTTTCTGTATATAGCCCACATCACACTTGCTTTGTCTTGTATGTTAATTGCATCTTCATTGGCTTGGTATTTCCTAAATGTTTAACAAGAACACAAGTGTTCCTGATAAGATTTCCTACAGTAAGCCAGCTCTATTGTAAGCTTCCCACTGTGATGATCATTTTTTTGAAGATTCATTGAACAGCCACCACTCTATCATCCTCATTTTGGGGCAGTCCAAGACATAGCTGGTTTTAGAAACCCAAGTTCCTCTAAGCACAGCCTCCCGGGTATGTAACTGAACTTGGTGCCAAAGTACTTGTGTACTAATTTCTATTACTACGTACTGTCACTTTCCTCCCGTGCCATTACTGCATCATAATACAAGGAACCTCAGAGCCCCCATTTGTTCATTAAAGAGGCAACTACAGCCAAAATCACTGTTAAAATCTTACTACTTCATGGAGTAGCTCTTAGGAAAATATATCTTCCTCCTGAGTCTGGGTAATTATACCTCTCCCAAGCCCCCATTGTGTGTTGAAATCCTGTCATGAATCCTTGGTAGCTCTCTGAGAACAGTGAAGTCCAGGGAAAGGCATCTGGTCTGTCTGGAAAGCAAACATTATGTGGCCTCTGGTAGTTTTTTTCCTGTAAGAATACTGACTTTCTGGAGTAATGAGTATATATCAGTTATTGTACATGATTGCTTTGTGAAATGTGCAAATGATATCACCTATGCAGCCTTGTTTGATTTATTTTCTCTGGTTTGTACTGTTATTAAAAGCATATTGTATTATAGAGCTATTCAGATATTTTAAATATAAAGATGTATTGTTTCCGTAATATAGACGTATGGAATATATTTAGGTAATAGATGTATTACTTGGAAAGTTCTGCTTTGACAAACTGACAAAGTCTAAATGAGCACATGTATCCCAGTGAGCAGTAAATCAATGGAACATCCCAAGAAGAGGATAAGGATGCTTAAAATGGAAATCATTCTCCAACGATATACAAATTGGACTTGTTCAACTGCTGGATATATGCTACCAATAACCCCAGCCCCAACTTAAAATTCTTACATTCAAGCTCCTAAGAGTTCTTAATTTATAACTAATTTTAAAAGAGAAGTTTCTTTTCTGGTTTTAGTTTGGGAATAATCATTCATTAAAAAAAATGTATTGTGGTTTATGCGAACAGACCAACCTGGCATTACAGTTGGCCTCTCCTTGAGGTGGGCACAGCCTGGCAGTGTGGCCAGGGGTGGCCATGTAAGTCCCATCAGGACGTAGTCATGCCTCCTGCATTTCGCTACCCGAGTTTAGTAACAGTGCAGATTCCACGTTCTTGTTCCGATACTCTGAGAAGTGCCTGATGTTGATGTACTTACAGACACAAGAACAATCTTTGCTATAATTGTATAAAGCCATAAATGTACATAAATTATGTTTAAATGGCTTGGTGTCTTTCTTTTCTAATTATGCAGAATAAGCTCTTTATTAGGAATTTTTTGTGAAGCTATTAAATACTTGAGTTAAGTCTTGTCAGCCACAATGTTGTCATTGGTTCAAATCTGGTATTTC